TAGATCTGAATCGATTTTCTGCCTCCCGAGGCTCCATCAAAAAAAGTTCAGTAGGTGTAGACTTTCCACTGCAGCGACTGAGCCTAGGGGACTTTGCCAGTGACAAAGCCGGTGAGTCTGGTGGGGAAAGTCCTAAGGAGCCAAAGGAGTGGGGGCACAGCTCTGATTATAGAACTTGATCATCTCCAACCCCGCAGGAAGTCCTGTATACCAGCTGTATGCCCTTTGCAACCACTCAGGCAGCGTCCACTATGGCCACTACACAGCCCTGTGCCGGTGCCAGACTGGTTGGCATGTCTACAATGACTCTCGGTGAGAATAGCCTCCTATTTACATCCTGCCCCATTCCCACTCAGCCCTGACACCCTCCCCTTCTATGAAGCTCCAGGAGAGCAGAGTGCCAGGTGAAAGGAGAGGTGGAGGTCTTGCCTGATCATTTCCTGGATGCTCTGAGGTTCGGTCTTGTAGGGAGAAGGGAGTAAACAGGAATGACCACAACCCTTTCCCGATCTCCTTTTTTCCTAGTGTCTCCCCTGTCAGTGAAAACCAGGTGGCATCCAGCGAGGGCTACGTGCTGTTCTACCAACTGATGCAGGAGCCACCCCGGTGCCTGTGACACCTCTAAGCTCTGGCACCTGTGAAGCCCTTTAAACACCCTTAAGCCCCAGGCTCCCCGTTTACCTCAGAGACGTCTATTTTTGTGTCTTTTTAATCGGGGAGGGGGGAGGGGGTGGTTGTAGCTCCATTATTTTTTTTATTAAAAAATACCCTTCCACCTGGAGGCTCCCTTGTCTCCCAGCCCCATGTACAAAGCTCACCAAGCCCCTGCCCATGTACAGCCCCCAGACCCTCTGCAATATCACTTTTTGTGAATAAATTTATTAAGAAAAAATGATGTGCTTATTTGTATTTTTGCTTAGGGGGTGATAGAGAACTGAGCCAAATTGGAGTCTTCTTGGGACCCAAGTTCCCTCTCTAACAGGTGGGGGCGCTCTCAGAGCCGAGGGGGAAGGTTTCGGGGATGGTGCTGGACCCGGACCTGTGTCCCCCAGCAGTGAAGGTTATGTACTGGGAGGAAAAGAGGAAAGGCATACTTGAGTGAGGCTGCGTGCAGGCTCTGGGGCGACTGGTTTGGTCGGCGATGGGGGAGTGCCACTGTTGACAAACACTGGGTACGTTGCCGGGCGGCCCTAGCTCCCGTAGGCCCGGTCTGTTGCTAACATCAAGGAGCTGTTTATGGAGCCGCCTCCCCGTGGACTGGCCTTAAGTGTCCCTATCTATTCTCCCTACGACCAAAGCTCCTGCGGCCTTCCCTCTAGGGTTGTCACCCTAGCTGGACCTGGTAAGCTTGTGCTGGGGAACGCTAACTCCAGCTCTGCCTGTCCATATCGCCCCCTTTCCCCCAGGTTTCCGCATGGGCCGGACCGTGGTCGTGCTGGGCGGAGGCATCAGCGGCTTGGCCGCCAGTTACCACCTGAGCCGGGCCCCCTGCCCCCCTAAGGTGAGTGCTCCACTTGTGCCAGAGGGAGCTTCGGTGCTGCAGTGTCTCTCCCTCTTGTCGCCAGGTGGTCCTAGTGGAGAGCAGTGAGCGTCTGGGAGGCTGGATTCGCTCCGTTCGAGGCCCTAATGGTGCTATCTTTGAGCTTGGACCTCGGGGAATTAGGCCAGCGGGAGCCCTAGGGGCCCGGACCTTGCTCCTGGTGAGAGGCTTGTGGGATGTCTAGGAGAGGTTCAGATCTTCCCTTAGTTTCTCCTCTTCTGAGGGCATGTGGAGAGCAGGTTTCTGAGCTTGGCTTGGATTCAGAAGTGCTGCCTGTCCGGGGAGACCACCCAGCTGCCCAGAACAGGTTCCTCTACGTGGGCGGTGCCCTGCATGCCCTACCCACTGGCCTCAGGTAACACCAGCACCTCCGCTCCTTTTACTGTGGCTTCCCCCTCACTATGCCTTTCTCCATGCAGGGGGCTACTCCGCCCTTCACCCCCCTTCTCCAAACCTCTGTTTTGGGCTGGGCTGAGGGAGCTGACCAAGCCCCGGGGCAAAGAGCCTGATGAGACTGTGCACAGTTTTGCCCAGCGCCGCCTTGGACCTGAGGTGACACTTGCCCAGAGGCCCCAAACCTCTTCTTTCGCTCCTTAGTCCTAGTCTCACCCTTAAGGTGGCGTCTCTAGCCATGGACAGTCTCTGCCGTGGAGTGTTTGCAGGCAACAGCCGTGAGCTCAGCATCAGGTCCTGCTTTCCCAGTCTCTTCCAAGCTGAGCAAACCCATCGTTCCATATTACTGGGCCTGCTGCTGGGGGCAGGTGAGGGGGGATTGATTCAGAGGGTGAAAATAGCCTCAATGATTCTTCTTTGCTTCCTCTGCAGGGCGGACCCCACAGCCAGACTCAGCACTCATTCGCCAGGCCTTGGCTGAGCGCTGGAGCCAGTGGTCACTTCGTGGAGGTCTAGAGATGTTGCCTCAGGCCCTTGAAACCCACCTGACTAGTAGGGGGGTCAGTGTTCTCAGAGGCCAGCCGGTCTGTGGGCTCAGCCTCCAGGCAGAAGGGCGCTGGAAGGTAGGGGAACCCCTGGAGTGTAATGAACCTGTTCTGGGTCTCTCAAATGTTTTCATGCTCTCAGGTATCTCTAAGGGACAGCAGTCTGGAGGCTGACCACGTTATTAGTGCCATTCCAGCTTCAGGTAATGGAATAGCCACCTTCCCCTTCCCCAACCCTTCTGAGTCAGGCCTCTGCCTGATCTCTAGTGCTCAGTGAGCTGCTCCCTGCTGAGGCTGCCCCTCTGGCTCGTGCCCTGAGTGCCATCACTGCAGTGTCTGTAGCTGTGGTGAATCTGCAGTACCAAGGAGCCCATCTGCCTGTCCAGGTATGATAAAGGGACGGAGAGGCTGGGCATGGTCCTTCTGACGCATGAATGTCCTTCTCTCCAGGGATTTGGACATTTGGTGCCATCTTCAGAAGATCCAGGAGTCCTGGGAATCGTGTATGACTCAGTTGCTTTCCCTGAGCAGGACGGGAGCCCCCCTGGCCTCAGAGTGACTGTGAGGAGGAGGAAACTTTGCCTAGTGGCATTCCAGACTGATCAGTGCTATATTCCCTCCTTAGGTGATGCTGGGAGGTTCCTGGTTACAGACACTGGAGGCTAGTGGCTGTGTCTTATCTCAGGAGCTGTTTCAACAGCGGGCCCAGGAAGCAGCTGCTACACAATTAGGACTGAAGGAGATGCCGAGCCACTGCTTGGTCCATCTACACAAGGTAAGTTGGGATAAACTTCCCTCAGCTCTCCAGGACAGCTAATGGAAACATTGTTTTCCCCCAGACCAAGAACCAGTTGAAGTGGCGACAGAGTCATGACAGGACCGTGGAGTGGCCTAAGGAGTACCCAGGGCGAAGTAGGAAACAGGCTCCTTCTATTCTTCATGTGCCTGGGTGCCAACTCCTCAGGTGCAGGGACCGTGACCACCTGGGGGCTGTAAGCGAACAGCCCCGGAGCTCGGCGGAGAGTAGGGTGGGGGTGGCGTCCTCTACCTTTTCTACCTTTCCCCTCTTCTAGCGGGGGTGGGGAGGAGGGTTACTGCTGAAGAGAAAGGGAGAGGGAGAGCAGGGGCAGAGACAGTCAGGGGTGGCTGGAAGGGCTCACCTAGAGGGGCGTGGTCCGCGCTGTGGAGGGGGTTAAAACCCAGCTCTTTCGGAGCACGCCCATCCTATCCCAGTCTCTTGCTTTTGCCCTACCTACTAGCAACGTGAGCCCGCCCGGCCCCCGTCCATACTTCCACCTAGGACCCCGTCCCTGCTCAGGCTCGTCTCCAGGCGTTACCCAAAACTTCTCACTCTCTCGAATGCCCAAACCTTTATCCCAGGCCTCCGTGTCGACGCATTCCCAGCGCACATACCTGGTCTTTTGCTGCCTGTCGTCACCGCCACCCCAACAGCCGGGCAGGCATCGCTGCCGCCATCTTGGAAGCGGGCGCTGCGGGGGCGGGGTCTCGCGTCATGGGGCGGGGCCTCGGGGCGGAGCCACCCGGGCTGACTAGGCACCCGGTCCCAGACACCGCGTGGCCGGGGGCTTGTGAGGGAGCAGCGCCTGAGCCTGCCCACCTGGAACGCGTTGTAGGCGACCCCCTGGGGAGCGGGTGCTAGGGTTCAACTCCACTACGCAGACTGCTAGTGGGATTTCATTTCCTGCCCCTCAGATTTGTAAAAGCAGAAGCTCAAGCCCTTCATTTTCCTCTGGGCCGAGACTGATCAGGAGGCTAGTGAGCCGGTTTCTGGTGCTCCGCTGACCTCGTTATCACCTTGTGGTTGGCTGAGCCCTCTCCCAGTGTGTCAGTGGCACCCCCTGCAGCCTAGTGCCACTTAGTATCAATTGTTCCTTACGCAGGCTACAGCGTTGCGGACCGCTCTAGCGCATTTTTGTATTCCCGTTGTATCCCGCAGGCCTGGAAATAAAAAGCGATTAGTTAATAAAACAATGAAACATTGAAGGTGGAGGGAAAGACAGCGTCTTCTTTAAAGT